CAGTCACCCTCCCGGAATGGGGCTTCCTTTCTCGGGGCTGGGAATCACCCTGGATCCCTCCCCACTCGGGGTGCTCTTGGGCCATCTGAGGGCTCCTGGGTCACTCTTGGGCCTTCTCAGGGTTCCTGGGTCATTCTTGGGCCATCTGAGGGTTCCTGAGCCCAATGACACTTCTGCCTAGGCTCGCGCTGCGGGAGGAAGCAGCCAGGCGAGGTCCCCTCCGTGCCCCGGTGCAGCCTGGCCTGGGAGAGAGGAGCCCCCAGCGACACCGAGAGCCAAAACAGGGCAGAGTTTCTCAGAGGTGGCACCCGGCCAGGGAGCCCCTCGCGGCTACAGGGTTTCTCCACGGACTCGGCCATCTGGGGAGAGCAGCCCAGAGCCCTCGAGCCTCCTGCTGTATTCTGTGGCCTGGGACTTGGGGGGACCCATTGAGGACACTGGGACGCAGCCAAAGGGAGGTGCAGACAGTGTGTACTGGCGTTTCCGGGGACCAAGCCCAGAAGGAGCAGGACGGCCACCTCCTGGCCTGGAGGAAAATCCTGCTTCCTGGCAAGAAAACCACCCCTAGAGGAATAGGACTGGGGTGCAGGACGCTTTCTCAGGCAACCGCCCCTTTCCTTCTCCAAAACTGGGGCAGGAAAAGAGCATTCAGGCCAGGCAGCGAAAACCCCAGCTCTGGTACCTCCCGCCCCAGCAGAGGCCGCCTGGAGGCACGGAGTTCCGGCCTGGATGAGGCCTGGGAAGCCCAGCGACTCACAGGCCACGGCCGCTTCCCCTCTCCGAGGAAGGAAAAGTCCCTGCAGCGCGGCCTCGGCTAAGGCTCCGGTGCCCAAGCAAAGGAAGGGAGCGTGCTTGCAGACGCCTCCTGCTGGGAGCCTGCCACGCCCGCCACACCCTGCGCGGGGACAAAGCTCTCCGTGGCTGTGGCAGGGACACACCGCGTGTGGGTGGCTGCAAGCCAGCAGCCCCGAGCGGCCCCTCCCGCTAGACTCCCAGCCTGGGCCCTCTGTCCTCCAGGCAACGAGAACATGGATGCCTCGCTTTTCAGAGACTCGCGTTCTTGGAACTTACACCCTTTTGGGTTTGCTATTTTTACCCACCCTGAGCCTTCCGGTCTCCATGGCGACGCCTCCAAACAGCAGATTCCAGGCGGCAATGACGTCATCTCTCCCTTTCCTGCCGCCCAGGCCTTGGAGGTACTGCTGCCTGGGGCCGGGGGTGGGGGTGGCTCCCATACCCACCTGGTGCTCCCCCAACCAGAGATCCAAGGCCTGTGGGCCACGGCTGCGCCTCTCCTGACTCCAGCTTGCCCGTCTGTCCTTGGGGGCAGCGTCCTTCCTTCTCTCGGCCCCTTGGAGCAGCTCTGCGGGAACCCCACACGGCCCCAGCCTGATATCTTCCCTCCGCTCAGGCCCCAGACGCAGCTGCATCCTGGAGTCCTTCTGAGAAATGTGGGACCTGCCCCAGCTCCACCCCAGGTGAGGGGCACCAGCCAGCTCCAGAGCTGCCTAGGCCACCCACTGTCCTTATTTTCCAACACAGGGGCAGCGAGGGAGGCGTTGGATGGAGCCACCCCACGGCTCCTCTGTGAAGGTCTGCACGTCACTCAGAAAGTTGAAGCAAACCAAGCAGGGTTGGAGCCCACAGTTCACAGCCGGCTGCACAGGGGATGCACCAAGCACAGTTTCCTATGACAAGTGGAAACCTGTGCGCCACAGGTGAGCTGGGTCCTGGAAGGTGCAGGGACCAGGCAGCATCTCATCTCAGGACATCAAGGGCTGTCCCCAGCCAGCAGATTTCCCATAAAAACGTGCTGAACTGGGGACAAAGCTGATTCTACAGAGCCGAGAAGCCAGACCTTCCCTGGGGACTCCCGAGGGGGTCCCAGCCACCCTCTCCACCTGCAGAGGTTTCCTGGCCCACTTGGAGGACCTTGGGGGATCCTCCAAGGGCCCCCTTCCAGCTCTTGGCCCATGGGGGAGCCTCTTCCTCAGCTCCGGGTGTGGTGGACAGGAGACCGAGGGCTCCCCGCACCCAGCTGGGCTCAGCGTTTTCAAGCTGAACTTGGTGCGTGGCGGCTTGGAAAGCCGGGAGCCTGCTGCGTGTCTCCTGGGGCTGCTGTGAAAAAATGACCACACACTGGGAGCCTAAAACGAGTGACATGTATATTCTCACAGTTCAGGCAGCTGGTGTCCAAAATCAGTGGTTGGGAGGGTGGAGCTCCGCCTAAAGGCTCTGGGTGGCTGCTGCCTGCCCCTTCCAGCCCCGGGCCCCCGGCATTCCCTGGCGTGCAGCTGCTCCACCCCCAACCCCAAAGCCTCCTTCCTGTGTCTCTGTGTCCAAATTTTCCTTACCTTTTTTTTTTTTTTTTTGAGATAGAGTTTTGCTCTTGTCGCCCAGGCTGGAGTGCAACAGCACGATCTCGGCCTATCGCAACCTCCGCCTCCTGGGTTCAAGCGATTCTCCTGCCTCAGCCTCCTAAGTAGCTGGGATTACAGGTGCCCACCACCACACCCAGCTAATTTTGTATCTTTAGTAGAGATGGGGTTTCACGATGTCTTTCAGGCTGGTCTCGAACTCCTGACCTCACATGATCCACCTGCCTCGGCCTCCCAAAGTGCTGAAATTACAGGCATGAGCCACAGCACCTGGCCAATTTTCCTTTTCTTTCTCTCTCTCTTTTTTTTTTGAGACGGAGTCTTGCTCTGTTGCCCAGGCTGGAGTAAAATGGCACAATCTTGGCTCACTGCAACCTCTGCCTTCTGGGTTCAAGCGATTCTCCTGCCTCAGCCTCCCGAGTAGCTGAGACTACAGGCGCCCACCACCACACCCAGCTAATTTTTGTGTTTTTTAGTAGAGACGGGGTTTCACTATGTTGGCCAGGCTGGTCTAGAACTCCTGACCTCAAGTGATCTGCCCGCCTCGGCCTCCCAAAGTGCTGGGATTGCAGGCGTGAGACACTGCACCCGGACAATTTTCCTTTTCTTACAAGAACACTGCTCACACTGCATTCAGGGCCAACCCTAACCCAGTATCGCCTCATCCTGGTTTGATTATATCGGCACAGACCTTGCTTCCGAGCGAGGCCACTTTCTCAGGTACTGGTGGACATGAGTCTTCGGAGACGCTGCTCAACCCACAGTGCTCCTCCAGCTTGGTTTCTGTGACTTGCCTTCCCCAGAGGAGGGGTGCCCTGAGAGGTCTCCACTCCCTGACCGGCTCCTTGGTGCCGCGCACTCTGAGAGGCTTCCCAGGGAACAGAGCACACAGGACCGCCCTCCTGGGTAGACCAATCAGCATCTGAGCTCACAATTTCCCAGCAGGGCAGTGGGGTGGAGAGAGAAGCCTGGGCTGGGCTGGGCTGGGCTGGGCTGGGGAAGCTTCTCCGGGCGGGGGGACGTCAGAGCAGGATCTGGGGCTGATAAAAGCCCGCCCCTGGGTGGGGGCTGAGTGGTGCGGAAGCTGAGCCCGACACGTGGGGATGGAGGACAGGCTGTGGGAGGGTGTGAACCGGATACTGCTTGAAGGGGTGCTGGGGACTTTGAGAGAGGGCGGCTGGCCCTGTCTGGTCGGGGATGCTGGCCCAGACACAGGCCATGGCTGGGATGGGGTTCAGAAACAGGACCGCTGTCTCTCCCGGGCCAGGGCCCTCCCCAGCTGCTCCTGGCTTTCTGGTTCTTGGGGTCAGGGGCAGGCCTGTGCCATGACCCCGCCACTGAGGCTGTGAGGAGGCTGTCGGTGCCCAAGGGCACCAAGGCACACCCCTACTCTTGCACCCCATGTGTGGGCCCGAGCACCTGCTCTGCTGCCCCAAAGATCTGGCGATGTTTCCCAGGCAACTGTCTCTCACAGCCTGTCTGCCTGGCACTCCCGTATCCCATAAATGCCACCACATCTGGCTATGGGTGGGCGTGCCTGCCTGGCATCCACGGGCCAGCAGGTGTGGTGGAGCACAGCCCAGTTCCTGGCTGCGTCAGAAGGCTGCCCGGGCCTTTTGGCTGTCCTTGCCAGCAGGTGAGCACTGCCAGGGCACCGTGTGTGGGTGCCAGTCCCAACCAGAAATTATTTTCCAATAAAGCAAAACTCCGTCACCACAGCAGCAGATGGCTCCGAAGAAGTGGAGCGTTTTCATCAGGTTCAACTTTGAAACCTCCACCATCACCATCACCAGCACCGCTGTGTCATGCTGATAACTTGAGGACAGGCAGGACAAGGTATGTTTGTTGGAGGTGAACATGCTTCCTTGTACCCCCTGTCTGCCCTCTCTGTCTGCCCCAGGCCTTCTGGCGGCCGCCCCTGGTTTCTCCTGGGGGGTGATGAGCGGGAGCGGCTCTGGGCCGAGCTACTGCGCACGGTGAGCCCGGAGCTGATCCTGGATCACGAGGTGCCTTCACTGCCCGCCTTCCCAGGACAGGTGTGCCCACTGGGCCCATCTTAGCGATGAAGGCTGGGCAAGGCCCAACAACTCTGTGTTGCAGGAGCCCAGGTGCGGCCCGGAGCCCACTGAAGTCTTCACTGTCGGACCCAAGACCTTTTCCTGGACACCCTTTCCGCCGGACCTGTGGGGCCCGGGCCGTTCCTACCGGCTGCTTCACGGGGCAGGAGGGCACCTGGAATCCCCCGCCAGGTCCCTGCCCCAGCGCCCGGCACCTGATCCCTGCAGGGCCCCCAGGGTGGAGCAGCAGCCGTCTGTGGAGGGTGCCGCGGCCCTGCGCAGCTGCCCCATGTGCCAGAAGGAGTTCGCCCCCAGGTGAGTAGGCCACCCCTGCGCCCGGCCCGGTTGTGGCCGAGTGAGTGTGGCCCCTCCCTTGCAGGCTGACCCAGCTGGATGTTGACAGCCACCTGGCCCAGTGCTTGGCCGAAAGCACAGAAGACGTGACGTGGTGAGCGCCATCCAAGAGCCCTGCGCAGAGTGCGGCGCCCGGACACGCTCTCCCCCGCCAGCAGCCCCGCCTCTCGGCTCCCCCGCCAGCAGCCCCGCCTCTCGGCTCCCCCGCATGCGCATTAAAGCAGGGCGGGCTCCTGTCTGTCTCTGTGTTGTGATGAAACGTCTGCCGCTTTTCTTTCTGACGTTTGGTTT